GGACGCCCTCGCACCCCTGGACACCAGACCGGACTGTTCCCGACCCGGAGACGCGGGGCCACAGCCCCCAGCTGACCCTAATTTATTCTCAGCACCACCCCCTCCCAGGTCATTGTGTCTGTTTCCGAGGGGCCTGGACCGTAGCCCCCGCCCAGCTGGCCCTCTCTGACCTTGGGGGATCAGGAGCGAAGTTGGGCGGGACTTCAGAGATCCGCCTCCCTTGCCCTTCCCCCGCCCCCGGACGGTCACAGCACCCAAACCGCAGGCCCTGCTCTGGCAGGCAGGCAAAGCTAGGCAGAAGAGGATTCCCAGGATCCTGGGTCTGTTCCCTGCCCCAGTGCTGCAGAACGGACTTGGGAGCCCTCCTTTGCCTGCTCCCGCGGGTCACCCAGCGAGTGCTGAGACCCCATTTTCTGTCGAGGCGGGCCGAGTCTTCCCTTATCCCCAGACGCCTAGCGGGCAGGGTTGGGCTGAATCAAATGGGAGCCCTCCAGACATAAGGAGGCCAGAGGCTGCAAGGAGCGGGGTCGTGACCGCTTACACCCCTTCTCCACAGCCCGGCCCGACCTGGAGGGCCCCCGGGGCACTGGGCGGTGAGCCACCTCCTGGCAACTCTCGGTGCCGTCCCCTGCCCTCGCTCGAGGCCTCTTCTCCCCAGCACCGCTGTGGTGTGCCGGGATCCTGAGCCTAGGCCTCCCGATGTTCCCACCCGCATGATCCCTTCCCGCCACACGATGCTCCGTTTTCTTCCGTTGTGAATGCCGCGTCCTGTCCTGGTGACAGGAGAACAATGTTGGTGAACGTCGCAGCGGGTGTCCGAGTGCTCCGTGTGCCCCTGAGAGCGGGTGGGAGCGGAAGCCTGAGCGGCCTGCGGCCTCCGGCGATAGTGTGCTATCTGCCGCTGCAGCGCGCGTCCGCGCGGCCTCTGGGCTATTTCTGGCCAGGCCGCAGCACTGTGGTCGGTGCGGGCGTGGCAGGGGCGGGGCGGCCTTATCGCTCGGCTCTCCCGCCTACGCCTCCCGCTGCAGAGTAAGCCGGGCTGCCGTCTTCTCGCCATGGGCTCCGGTGAGTCTGGAGTCCGGTCGGGCCCCCGGCTGCCGCTCGGCTTACTGCGGCGCTTCCCTTGCAGGGCCGCGCGGGGCGCTGAGCTTACTGCTCCTGCTGCTGGCCCCGCCGAGCCGCCCGGCCGCAGGTTGCCCGGCGCCCTGTAGCTGCGCGGGGACGCTCGTGGACTGCGGGCGCCGCGGGCTGACTTGGGCCTCGCTGCCGACCGCCTTCCCTGTCGACACAACCGAGCTGGTGCTGACCGGCAACAACCTGACGGCGCTGCCGCCGGGGCTGCTGGACGCGCTGCCCGCGCTGCGCACCGCACACCTGGGCGCCAACCCCTGGCGCTGCGACTGCCGCCTTGTGCCGCTGCGCGCCTGGCTGGCCGGCCGCCCCGAGCGTGCGCCCTACCGCGACCTGCGTTGCGTGGCGCCCCCAGCGCTGCGCGGCCGCCTGCTGCCCTATCTGGCCGAGGACGAGCTGCGCGCCGCTTGCGCTCCCGGCCCGCTCTGCTGGGGGGCGCTGGCGGCGCAGCTTGCGCTGCTGGGCCTTGGGCTGCTGCACGCGTTGCTGCTGGTGCTGCTGCTGTGCCGCCTGCGGAGGCTGCGGGCCCGGGCCCGCGCTCGCGCCGCAGCCCGGCTGTCGCTGACCGACCCGCTGGTGGCCGAGCGAGCCGGAACCGACGAGTCCTGAGGAGAGAACCGGTGCGTCCTGAGGAGAGAACCGGCGCTGGGCAACACGGGCCTGCAAACTCGACAGGACCCTGCCCGAGGGGCCCTCGCGCCAACCTGGACCGGTCCCCGCCTCCTCCGCTGCCCAATCTCTCAGACCCACCCCACCTGCAGGCCCAGACCACGTGGGACAGAACTCCTGCCCACCCTACCCCGAGGGAGGCGAACCCGCACTTCCAGGCTTGGGAGGACCATGGGGCACAATGCGGTCCAGACCCTGCTGCGTCTCCCTTCCAAACTCTGGTGCTGAATAAACCCTTCTGATCTGGTCTTCTCTGCACGACTGACCTGGAAATTCCCC